TTTGTTACCTGTAAAATGGACATATTAACATTACCTACTTTAAAGAGGTGTTTTAAAGAAAATGGCTACTCCTAACATCTCCCCAAGAACCAAGCACAGAATTTTGGAAGTTTTAATATATTTTCTTAAAGAAGTCTCTTTCTCAGCATTGTAAGACAATTAACTAGATTCAAGTCTCAGAGTTGTTAAGTTATTTTATCTTAAGGCATCCAACGGCACAGATTGACATTAAAGTGAAAGAAGAACTAGCTTCATCATTGCCATTGTTCTTTACCATAGCCCATGGGAACACAGGACCCGGCTGACTGAGAAAAGTGAATGAGGGGAATTATATCAGAAATGACAGAGAAGGATGGGCAGGATTTCTGGCAGGCACAGGTATTTCTAAGTAAGAAATGGTGTGGTTAGGAGAGAATACTCTCAAGAAGGGGAGAGATGGATTCTGCGGCAAAGGGAGGTTCCTTCATTCAGTGTTTATGGAGAGAATAAAGGCGCTGGCCCCTCCAGTGAGGATATGGAGTAAACGAGACAATCAAGTCCATCACTCCTGGAGCCTGCATTCTAGTGTGGAAGACAGACAGCAAATGATACATCAACATTAAGAAATTCATGAGTAAATAAAGATAATTTCAGGCAATAATAATTACTCTGAAGAACATAAACAGGGACCTATGATAGAAAAGGGGTGTAAAGGAGTTTGGAGGATTTAAGCTGAGTGAGCAATCTCATCTCTATTTTGATAAGGTCACTGTGGATTCTGTGTGGATAACACATTGGATGTGGATAAGAACAGGAGCAGAGAGACCTCCAATAGCAGGAGGCTGCTCTAGGGGTCCTTGCAAGGGATGCTGGCAGCTTGGACCCGAGTGGTGGGATGCAGATGGAAGAGGCAGGTGGACAGATGAGACAGCTGAAGCAGGAAAAGCAGGCACAAAGGCTAACACAACACAATGTAACAGAACGGGAGTTTAGAACGGAAGGAACACTCCAGAGTCATTCTGGTCCAATTCTGCAGATGAGGAAACCACATCCCAGGAGGCCGAGGCGGCTTGCCCCGCATCTCAGAAGCCGGGCAGGCCCTGAGCCTTCTGACCTCACATCCTCTGCCACACCACAGTGGAGAAACCAGAACTGGAGGAGCAGCCAGAATGCAGAGAAGAAAAAAGAGGTGAGGGAGCGAGGAGGAGGGAGAACAGAGAGTCAAGTCTCAGCTAAGCCATTCTTTTCTATAGGTTCTCTGCATGTTTGGAAGTCGGAATTGGTTGAAGTTGAAGATGATGTGTATCTGAGGCACAGCTCTTCCCTGACTTATAGGCTTTGACACTGCTGTTGAGGTTTGACTCGAAGCCCAGAGTTTTGGTGTGGATGAGCAGGGACAAATTGCTGAGCATGAAGAAGAGTAAAATTAAGCAAGTGGAACATATGCCCTTTGCCTCTGCTCTGCACAGTGAAATGAAAAGTCAACCTTTGAACATGTGTGTGTGTCTCTCATTTTCCCAAA